GAGACAAAGTCTTGCTCTGTCGCCCAGGCTGGAGTGCAGTGGCACGATTTCGGCTCACTGCAACCTCCGCCTCCCAGATTCAAGTGATTCTCCTGCCTCAGCTTTCCAAGTAGCTGGGATTTCAGGCCCACACCACCATGCCCGGCTAATTTTTGTATTTTTTTAGTAGAGACAGGGTTTCACCATGTTGGCCCGGCTGGTCTCAAACTCATGACCTTGTGATTCGCCCGCCTCGGCCTCCCAAAGTGCTAGGATTACAGGCATGAGTCACCGCGCCCAGCCTGCCATGAATATTCTTAATGGTATTTAAAATGGTGAATCCTGTCTAGAAGGTTTTCAGTTTACTCAGATCTGTCTGAGGAATCCCTGTCTATGGCAGCTGTGTCCTTATGAAGTGTTTTTATTTCTGAGACAGAGTCTCACTCTGTCACCTAGGCTGGAGTGCAGTGGTGTGATCTCGGATCACTGCAGCCTCATGCTTTGGCCTCTAGAGTAGCTGGGACTACAGGCGTGCACCAACAAGCCCTGCTAATTTTTGTGTTTTTAGTAGAGATGGGGTTTCATTATGTTGGCCAGGATGGTCTCGAACTCCTGACCTCAGGTGATCCTTCTGCCTTGGCCTCCCAAAGTGCTGGGATTATAGGCATGAGCCACTGTGCCCGGCCATGTATTTTCTTCAATAATAAGACTTGAATGTTGAAATTACTCTTTGGTCCATGGGCTGCAGAATGGATATTGTGTTAGCAGGTGTTAAAATACTAATCTCGGCTGGGCGCGATGGTTTACACCTGTAATCCCAACACTTTGGGAGGCTGAGGCGGGCGGATTACTTGAAATCAAGAGTTTGAGACCAGTCTGGCCAACGTGGCGAAACCCTGTCTTTACTAAAATTACAAAAATTAGCTGGGCGTGGTGGCGCATGCCTGCCATCCCAGCTACTCGGGAGGCTGGGCATGAGAATCGCTTGAACCCAGAAGGCGGAGGTTGCAGTGACCTGAGATGGCACCACTGCACTCCAGCCTGGGCGACAGAGTGAGACTGTCACAAAACAAAACAAAACTCTGATGGAGTTGTGCAAGCAGATTAATGTTTTTTGTTTTGTTTTTTGAGACGGAGTCTCGCTGTGCTACCCAGGCTGGAGTGCAGTGGTGCAATCTTGGCTCACTGCAACCTCTGCCTCCTGGGTTTAAGCGATTCTCCTGCCTCAGCCTCTTGAGTAGCTGGGATTACAGGTGCCCGCCACCACGCCGAGCTAATTTTTGTATTTTTAATGGAGACTGGGTTTCACTATGTTGGCCAGGCTGGTCTCGAACTCCTGACCTCAGGTTATCCGCCCGCCTTGGCCTCCCAAAGTGTTGGGATTACAGGCGTGAGCCACTGCTCCCAGCCTCCATCAGTTTTTGGATGACCAGGTATATTGTTAGTGAGCAGTAATATTTTCAAAGGAATCTTTTTTTTCTGAGCAGTAGGTCTCAACAGTGAGCTTAAATAGTCAACCACGCTGTAAACAGATGTGCTGTCATCCAAGCTTTGCTCCATTTATAGAGCACAGGCAGAGTAGATTTTGTATAATTCTTAAGGGCCCTAGAATTTTTGGAATGGTAAATGAGCATCGGCTTCCACAGGCATTGACTTCTTTGTAGCTATGAAAGTCCTTGATGGCATCTTCTTCCAGTAAAAGTCCATTTTGTCTGCACTGAAATTCTGTTGTTTAATGTAGCCAGTTGCATCAATTACTCTAGCTAGATCTTCGGGATAAAACTTGCTGCAGCTTCTACATTAGCACTTGCTACTTCACCTTATACTTTTATGTTATGGAGATGGCTTCTTTGCTTAAACCTCATGAACCAACTTTTCTTCTGCAGCCCCCTCACCTCTCTCAGCCTTCATAGAATTGAGAGTTAGGGCATTGCTCCACATTAGGCTTTGGCTTAAAGGAATGTTGTGGTTGGTTTGATCTTCTGTCTAGACCACTGAAACTTTCTTCATATCAGCAATAAAGCTGTTTGCTTTCTTATTTGTGTGTTCACTGGAGGAGCACTTTTAATTTCCTTCAAGAACTTTTTCTTTGCAGTCACAGCTTGGGTAAGTGTTTGGTGCAAGAGGCCTAGCTCTTGGTCCATCTCAGCTCTTTTTTTTTTTTTTGAACCGGAGTCTTGCACTGTCGCCCAGGCTGGAGTGCAATGGTACGATCTCAGCTGACTGCAACCTTCGCCTCCTGGGTTCAAGAGATTCTTCTGCCTCAGCTTCCCAAGTAGCTGGGATTACAGGCGCCCACTACCATGCCTGGCTAATTTTTGTATTTTTGGTAGAGAAGGGGTTTCATCATGTTGGTCAGGGTGGTCTTGAACTCCTGACCTCAGGTGATCCACCCGCCTCGGCCTCCCAAAGTGCTGGGATTACAGGCATGAGCCACCGCGCCCAGCCCCATATCAGCTTTTGATGTGCTTTCCTCACTAAGCTTAATCATTTCTAGCTTTCGATTGATTGAGTTAGAGACAGAGTTTTGTTCTGTCACCCAGGCTGGAGTGTGGTGGCATGATCATAGCTCACTGCTGCCCAAGTGATCCTCCCACCTCAGCCTTCTGAGTAGCTAGGACCACAGGTGCATGCCATCAGCAGGACTGGCTAATTTTTCTTTCTTTTCTTTTTTTTTTTTTTTTTTTTTTGGTAGAGATAGGGGGTGTCTCTCTGTGTTGCCAAGCTGGTCTCGAACTCCTGGATTCATGCAGTCAGCCCTCCTTGGTGCCTCAAAGTTCTGGGATTACAGGCGTGAGCCACCACACCTGGCCTTTAGCTTTTAAGTGAAAGATGTGAGACTGTTCTTTTACTTGAACGCTTAGAGGCCGTTGTAGGGTTATTAAGTGGCGTAATTTCAGTATTGCTGTGTCTCAGGTAATAGGGAGGCCCGAGGTGGGAATGGCCAGTTGGTAGAGCAGTATCTGTGAAGCACAATAAAGTGAAATGCAATAAAACAAGGTATAGTTGTAAAAAGGATGTCACCTCATGACAGAGGAAGATATGATCAAAATGCAAGTCACAAAAGTGAGTGAAGAAGGTAAGTGCCTTGATCATAGAGAGATACTTGTTCTAATGTGTCTTATGTATGTGTTTATTTTCAGTTGTCGAGATGTCCACAGAAGGAGGATTTGGTGGTACTAGCAGCAGTGATGCCCAGCAAAGCCTACAGTCGTTCTGGCCTCGGGTCATGGAAGAAATCCGGAATTTAACAGTGGTGAGGAAGAATGAGAAACTTTTATTAGAAACACCATTTATGCATCTCTTGTTGTTCATTTCAGAAAGACTTCCGAGTGCAGGAACTCCCACTGGCTCGTATTAAGAAGATTATGAAACTGGATGAAGATGTGAAGGTGAATTCACATTCATTTTTATTATTTCTTATTGATTGACAGGGAGGGCCTGTGTCTGTTACAGATGATCAGTGCAGAAGCGCCTGTACTCTTTGCCAAGGCAGCCCAGATTTTTATCACAGAGTTGACTCTTCGAGCCTGGATTCACACAGAAGATAACAAGCGCCGGACTCTACAGGTATTATTGCAGACTTAGATTAGGAAAACTGGCTAATTTTTCACACCGCTCTTCTTTGTTACAGAGAAATGATATCGCCATGGCAATTACAAAATTTGATCAGTTTGATTTTCTCATCGATATTGTTCCAAGAGATGAACTGAAACCTCCAAAGCGTCAGGTGAGCTGTGAAGGGATTGCAGTTGCTGCTGATCCTCTTACCTGCCTCTCTTTCCACCCAACAGGAGGAGGTGCGCCAGTCTGTAACTCCTGCCGAGCCAGTCCAGTACTATTTCACGCTGGCTCAGCAACCCACCGCTGTCCAAGTCCAGGGCCAGCAGCAAGGCCAGCAGACCACCAGCTCCACGACCACCATCCAGCCTGGGCAGATCATCATCGCACAGCCTCAGCAGGGCCAGGTCTGTGAGCTGCTGAGGATGCCCATCCAGCATCACGCAGCATTCTCATAACTCTTCCTTTCAGACCACACCTGTGACAATGCAGGTTGGAGAAGGTCAGCAGGTGCAGATTGTCCAGGCTCAGCCACAGGGTCAAGCCCAACAGGCCCAGAGTGGCACTGGACAGACCATGCAGGTGATGCAGCAGATCATCACTAACACAGGAGAGATCCAGCAGATCCCGGTGAGTCCTGCCCTGAGGTCTGTCTTTACAACTTATGGTCTCTTTGTCTCTGCCCCTGCCCTAGGTGCAGCTGAATGCCGGCCAGCTGCAGTATATCCGCTTAGCCCAGCCTGTATCAGGCACTCAAGTTGTGCAGGGACAGATCCAGACACTTGCCACCAATGCTCAACAGGTATGTGCCCCAGAGACACAAGGCCTGTGTTGACATACCAACTCTACCATCTTGATTCTTACAGATTACACAGACAGAGGTCCAGCAAGGACAGCAGCAGTTCAGCCAGTTCACAGATGGACAGGTAGGGTACCCAACCTGGGCTGGGCAGAGGGTTGACCTCACTCTCTCCTCTCCACCCCTCGCAGCAGCTCTACCAGATCCAGCAAGTCACCATGCCTGCGGGCCAGGACCTCGCCCAGCCCATGTTCATCCAGTCAGCCAACCAGCCCTCCGACGGGCAGGCCCCCCAGGTGACCGGCGACTGAGGGCCTGAGCTGGCAAGGCCAAGGACACCCAACACAATTTTTGCCATACAGCCCCAGGCAATGGGCACAGCCTTCCTCCCCAGAGGACCCGGCCGACCTCAGCGCCTCCTGCAGGCTAGGACACTGGTGCACTACACCCCATGCCTGGGGGCCGAGATTCTCCAGCAGAAAGATGCAATATTTTTTGTTTCCTTTTTTTCCATTTTTTTCTCTAAGGAATCAATATTTCAATATGTTGAGTGTGTGTCCAATGCTATGAAATTAAAATATTAAATAACATATTTATGGCATTTTCTTGAAGAGTGTGGTTGAAGAAATATTTCTCCTTTTGTTTTTCTTTTTTTTTTGTTTGTTACTGCCACTTCTTTTTAGGAGCAAATCTCCCCAGGGGTGTACGGTATTTCTTGACTCTGGGAACAGCTGCTACCCCCAAGACTTGCCACGTTGTTCTGCCCTCAGATGGAATTAGGTGAATGTGTGTAGCTGCTTTTTCACTCGTGGTCCTCTCCCCATCCCTTGCTCTGACCCCAGAGCTCTGTGTATTTGCATCCAGAGGCCATGGAAACATTCTTTGCATTTAAGAGACAGATTTATTCCCTGTGGAGAGTGGGTGGATTCATTGCCACACTCTTTTCTCCCAGGGACCCAGGAAACTAGGACTTTGTGTGTTTGCTGCCCACCTCCCTTTTATTTTTTAAATGCATTAAAAACTGTGCTAGTCTCCTTTGCATGGACTTCAAGCTGCATGAAATGCAATAAATCTCATTTTAGATAATTTAGAGTCTGGGTTTCTGTGTCTGGGGGCAT